CCAAAATGGAATTCTAAGATAACATGAATATAGAACATAGAAAAGAGAAAGGATTGATTGAAAAAAGGAAAGGGGAAAAAAAAGGAATTATTAAATGGAAACATTAGATTCAAGTAAACCCAAAACAATCATCAAAGTAGATGTTAACAGCATTTTGAGTACATGTTGTGAGTATGAGAAGTGCAATTCTAAATGTTAGGCCCTTATGTTTTAACATATCAGCAAATACAATATTTTGTTTCTAATTTAACAAATTTTTAAGACTTATGTTAGTTGTGACATATTTCCAATAAATAATTATGTTTCCCAAGGACACTGGGTACAATAAAGTGGGTCTGACAATTAACTTACCTTTGAAACCTGAGCCCTTCATTAGTTACAGGAATAGACTGGAACATGATTTTTCCTCTCCTGCTTGGAGAACCCACAAGTTGTGTTTTCTTTATGAATATTGGAAATTCTTTCTTTTAGCCAAATGAAGGGTGTGCATTTCTTCGGCCAGGAGTTACCAGGCTGATAATCCTGATGCAGCGGTTCTCAAAGTCTCCTCAGAAGGCCCGCAGTAGCACCAGCAGCACCAAAGGACTTGTTGGAAACACCAGTTTTCTAGGCCGGGCACAGTGGCTCATGCCTGTAATCCCAGCACTTTCGGAGGCCGAACTCCTGAGGTCAGGAGTTTTGAGACCAGCCTGGCCAACATGGCAAAACCCCGCCTCTACTAAAAATACAAAAATTAGCCGGGTGTAGTGGCGGGCACCTGAAATCACAGTTACTTGGGAGGCTGAGGCAGGAGAATCACTTGAACCTGGGAGGCAGAAGTTGCAGTGAGACAAGATCACACCATTGCACTCCAGCCTGGGCGACAAGAGCAAAACCTCTGATTAGAAAAAAAAAAACAAACAGGCGCCGTGGCTCACGCCTATAACCCCAGCACTTCAGGAGGTTGAGGTGGGCGGATCACCTGAGGTCAGGAGTTCAAGATCAGCCTGGCCAATAGAGTGAAACCCCGCCTCTACAAAAACATGATGGCGCGCGACTGTTTCCCATCTACTCAGAGGCTGAGGCGGGAGAATCGCTTGAACCCGGAAGGCGGAGGTTGCAGTGAGCTGAAATCACGCCATTGCGCTCCAGCCTGGGTGACAGAGCAAGACTCCGTCACAAAAAAAAAAAGAAAAAAGAAACACCAGTTTTCTGATTTCACCGAAGACCTACTGCCTCAGAAACTATGAGGGCAGAACCCAGCAATCTGTGCTTTCTTTCACAAGCCCTCCAGGAGTTGCTGAAATTTAGGAATCATTGCCCCAAAAAGTGGCCCTCATAATGATGCCAGGTAAGGAAAGACAACATTATTACCTATGTGTGTTATTTATATTTATTTATTTATTTATTTTCAGATGGGATCTTACTCTGTTGCCCAGGCTGGAGTGCAGTGGTGCGATCTCGGCTCTCTGCAACCTCCGCCTCCCAGGTTCAAGTGATTCTCCTGCCTCGGCCTCCTGAGTAGCTGGGATTTCAGGTATGCCTCACCATGCCTGGCTGATTTTTGTAAATCACAACCACTTCTACCTTTATAATTCCAGGCCATGAAAGATCACTGTTTTAGTCTGCGTGGTGCAGTGGAACAGATAGACCTCGGTTTGAATCTCAGCTCTACTGTTTACTAGACATGAAATGGGGAAATCTAAAATGAGTAAGTATACACAGAAACACACATTACATACACTGTATTGGATTTTTTTTTTTTCATATTTTAGGATGCCAGAAGCCTCAAAAATGGAAAACCCCCTGTGCTTCACATCTGAAAATCTCTGCTGGGGGCAGCAACTTTGAGCCTGTGGGGAAGGAACTGTCCACGTGGAGTGGTCTGGTGAATGCTTAAGGAGCTGCAGAAGGGAAGGTAGTGAGGAGACAGTTAAATATTGAGCACGTAAACCTGAAATATTTGTTCCTTCATCCTGCAGTCCCTCTCCAAACTAGCCAGCCACTGAGACCTTCTGACAGGACACCCCCAGGATGTCACCCAAAAAAGGTATTTACAAAATCAAGACTGTCTGTAGGACAATAATTGCTGTACTGTTTTCTTTCCTCAACAGTACAAATCAAAGTGGAGGAAAAAGAAGACGAGACTGAGGAAAGCTCAAGTAAGTGGTGATGGGCCACTTGGGATACATTTACATTACTCATTGAATCAAGTGCTATGTTTAGGTGAAGAGGAAGAGGAGGTGGAAGATAAGCTACCTCGAAGAGAGAGCTTGAGACCAAAGAGGAAACGGACCAGAGATGTTATCAATGAGGATGACCCAGAACCTGAACCAGAGGATGAAGAAACAAGGAAGGCAAGAGAAAAAGAGAGGAGGAGGAGGCTAAAGAGAGGAGCGTAAGTTAGTTCTGATATTCTTTCAAAAGTTCTTTATTAAGGTGTTTCTTTTTTACTTTTAAAGAGAAGAAGAAGAAATTGATGAAGAGGAATTGGAAAGATTGAAGGCAGAGTTAGATGAGAAAAGACAAATAATTGCTACTGTCAAATGCAAACCATGGAAGATGGAGAAGAAAATTGAAGTTCTCAAGTATGGTGCCACTTTTTATAAGTAGAAACACTTTTTATCCCTTATGTTATTTTTATTTTCTCAGGGAGGCAAAAAAATTTGTGAGTGAAAATGAAGGGGCTCTTGGGAAAGGAAAAGGAAAACGGTGGTTTGCATTTAAGATGATGATGGCCAAGGTAGGTATTTTTATAGTTGTCTGGTTTATGGCGACTTTACTTTTGTATTTGACTTTCTTTTCAGAAATGGGCAAAATTCCTCCGTGATTTTGAGAACTTCAAAGCTGCGTGTGTCCCATGGGAAAATAAAATCAAGGCTATTGAAAGTAAGTCCTTATCAGATCTCAGGTGGAGAAGGTCTCTTCAAACTTTTTATTTTCTTTGTAATAGGTCAGTTTGGCTCCTCAGTGGCCTCATACTTCCTCTTCTTGAGATGGATGTATGGAGTCAATATGGTTCTCTTTATCCTGACATTTAGCCTCATCATGTTGCCAGAGGTGAGATCTGACTTCCAGTTTACAAAACATGCTTGTTCACTGCTTTCTTTGCTTCTTCATACAGTACCTCTGGGGTTTGCCATATGGCAGTTTACCTAGGAAAACCGTTCCCAGAGCCGAAGAGGCATCGGCAGCAAACTTTGGTGTGTTGTACGACTTCAATGTAAGTGTCTCCACACAAGTGTATTGGTGGGAAACTGCTAAGTGGCTTTGTTGTTGGATTTCAGGGTTTGGCACAATATTCCGTTCTCTTTTATGGCTATTATGACAATAAACGAACAATTGGATGGATGAATTTCAGGTTGCCGCTCTCCTATTTTCTAGTGGGGATTATGTGCATTGGATACAGCTTTCTGGTTGTCCTCAAAGCGTAAGTTTCATTTGTCTTTTGGGAAGCAAATATGGCTGCTGGGTTAAACTTCCTGTTTTTGCAGAATGACCAAAAACATTGGTGATGATGGAGGTGGAGATGACAACACTTTCAATTTCAGCTGGAAGGTCTTTACCAGCTGGGACTACCTGATCGGCAATCCTGAAACAGCAGACAACAAATTTAATTCTATCACAATGAACTTTAAGGTAGAGGCACCAACTTCAAAAACCTGCTGTTTTTTTGTTTGTTTGTTTGTTTTCATGGATACAGGAAGCTATCACAGAAGAAAAAGCAGCCCAAGTAGAAGAAAACGTCCACTTGATCAGATTCCTGAGGTTTCTGGCTAACTTCTTCGTGTTTCTAACACTTGGAGGGAGTGGATACCTCATCTTTTGGGCTGTGAAGCGATCCCAGGAATTTGCACAGCAAGATCCTGACACCCTTGGGTGGTGGGAAAAAAATGAAGTTCGTCTCTGCATGCTTTTTATGTGCTTAGATAACCTAGTTTCTCCCTTGTGCCTCCTTGTAGATGAACATGGTTATGTCCCTCCTAGGGATGTTCTGTCCAACATTGTTTGACTTATTTGCTGAATTAGAAGACTACCATCCTCTCATCGCTTTGAAATGGCTACTGGGACGCATTTTTGCTCTTCTTTTAGGCAATTTATACGTATTTATTCTTGCATTAATGGATGAGATTAACAACAAGGTAAGCCTTGTTTCTGGATTGTCCTTGCCATATTCATTTTAGTTTCTATCTCTTTGCTTTCTAGATTGAAGAGGAGAAGCTAGTAAAGGCCAATATTACCCTTTGGGAAGCCAATATGATCAAGGCCTACAATGCATCATTCTCTGAAAATAGCACTGGACCACCCTTTTTTGTTCACCCTGCAGATGTACCTCGAGGACCTTGCTGGGAAACAATGGTGGGACAGGTAATGCCACCAACAGAAGTGTATGGCAATTATGTGTGTTTTAATAGAGATAATATCTCAACAGGAGTTTGTGAGGCTGACAGTCTCTGATGTTCTGACCACCTACGTCACAATCCTCATTGGGGACTTTCTAAGGGCATGTTTTGTGAGGTTTTGCAATTATTGCTGGTGCTGGGACTTGGAGTATGGATATGTAAGTATGATGTTAATTTTGCTTTTTTTTTTCGCTAATCCAATGAACATTGTGTCTCCTCTAGCCTTCATACACCGAATTCGACATCAGTGGCAACGTCCTCGCTCTGATCTTCAACCAAGGCATGATCTGGTAGGCCAGCTGTTGGACAGCTTATCACTTACCAAAACTGAGCAGAGTTCTGTTTTCTTTCTAGGATGGGCTCCTTCTTTGCTCCCAGCCTCCCAGGCATCAATATCCTTCGACTCCATACATCCATGTACTTCCAGTGCTGGGCCGTTATGTGCTGCAATGTTCCTGAGGCCAGGGTCTTCAAAGCTTCCAGATCAAATAACTTCTACCTGGGCATGCTACTGCTCATCCTCTTCCTGTCCACAATGCCTGTCTTGTACATGATCGTGTCCCTCCCACCATCTTTTGATTGTGGTCCATTCAGGTCTCTTGCTTTTGAAATTTGACTCAGGCATCTAAACTTATCTCCCCCTTTTTAATTCCCCCAGTGGCAAAAATAGAATGTTTGAAGTCATTGGAGAGACCCTGGAGCACGATTTCCCAAGCTGGATGGCGAAGATCTTGAGACAGCTTTCAAACCCTGGGCTGGTCATTGCTGTCATTTTGGTGATGGTGTATGTGCTTTTCCTCCTCATAGAAAGAGCCTCTTACACTGTATTTTTTTTCTTTTTAATTTAGTTTGGCCATCTATTATCTCAATGCTACTGCCAAGGGCCAGAAGGCAGCGAATCTGGATCTCAAAAAGAAGATGAAAATGGTATGATACAATTTATTTCATAGAAATATTATCTACTTTTTTCCCCTTATTTTTTATTGTGTAGCAAGCTTTGGAGAACAAAATGCGAAACAAGAAAATGGCAGCTGCACGAGCAGGTTGGAGATACGTTTATGTTTGTAATGTTTGTTTTTTTTTTTTTTTTTTCTGTTTTGTGAACAGCTGCAGCTGCTGGTCGCCAGTAATAAGTATCCTGAGAGCCCAGAAAAGGTACACTTTGCCTTGCTGTTTAAAAGTAATGCAATATGTGAACGCCCAGAGAACAAGCACTGTGGAACTGCTATTTTCCTGTTCTACCCTTGATGGATTTTCAAGGTCATGCTGGCCAATTAAGGCATCATCAGTCCTACCTGAGCAACAAGAATCTAAACTTTATTCCAAGTCAGAAACTGTTTCTGCAGAGCCACTCTCTCCCCTGCTCCATTTCGTGACTTTTTTTTTTTTTTTAACAAATTGAGTTTAGAAGTGAGTGTAATCCAGCAATACAGTTTACTGGTTTAGTTGGTGGGTTAATTAAAAAAAATTTGCTCATATGAACTTTCATTTTATATGTTTCTTTTGCCTGAGTTTCCTTAAACTGAGAGCAGAAATATTTCACCCTTTTTCCTCTAAGTTCAGAAATATTTGCAAAAAGTACTCATTGTAATCATTCATTAACTCACTTTTTGAAACCAATACCTTATTTTCTCTTTTTTTCTACCTGTCTCCCCAACCACGCGCCCCACAAATATATTCCTAAAACCTTTGTATTTGGTGCTGGATTCAGTATGAAAAGAAATAGGGTTTTTAGAAGAAAAAAAAATCCTATATGAATTGGGGCCTGGATAGCACTGAGTTGAAGATCTTGAAGATCTCTTACTTTGAGAAGGTACATGAGTCTTACACAACCTAGCTTTTTATGAGATAAAATTAAAAAAAAAAGGAAAGACATCATAAATGACTGTTGTTCTCTCACAGTCTGCTCATTTGTCTTCCAATGATCATGTTATCAGTGGTGAATCCATACAGGTCTGCATCAAACTCGATACAATTCTTGCCTCCTTGGAGGGAAGAATTCAGCTGAGGGGCAGAAGTAGGTTTATGGCAGAGGGAGAGAATGAGGCAAGTTTTAGAGCAGGAGTGTAGGTTTATTAAAAAGTTTTACAGCAGGAACAAAAGGAAATAAAATATACTTGGAAGAGAGCCAAGTGGGCAAATTGAGAGTTCCAAGTGCCCTGTTCAGCTTTGACCTGGGTTTCTATACACTGGCATGGTTCTGGAGTTTGCATCTCTCCCCGCTTGATTTTTTTGGCGGATGGGCTGTCCGTGTGGATGGTGGCCTGCCGGCAGTTGGAAGGAGCTATGTGTACAATGTGTTACTGAAGTTGTGTGCCTGCTCACTTGTGACGTTTTCCCTTACCATCCAGCGTTCCTGGAGGAAGGTCATATACTAGTTAAACTCTGCCATTTTGCTTAGTGGGCATGCTTGAGCCCACTTGCCCAACTCCTAAGATCTCCGGCTCAGGTGTTTTCTATCTATTGGGAGACTGTCTTTCCCTAGCACTGGTTGCCACTAATTATTATTTTAGAGAGATAGTTTAACCACCACCTGACCATCACCAAATGGTCACCTGACATTCCTGTGGGATGGGTGGTGGGGGGCCTCTCTTGCCCTGCTTATGTTTTTATGTTTGCCTAACTACCTACTCTAACAATCATATCCTGTAAGCTTGGATTCTAATGTTCTATAATTTTTTTCTTTGCTTTTTTTGTTAAGGTCAGGAAAACACACTTCTGTTGGGGGCCTTAATTTATAGATATGTTTAAGCATTATTATGGATTTACAGTTTGAATTGACTTTAAGTAGTAACACTCAGTGCCCTCACTAGCCTTGTTGTGCGACTTTAATTGCATAGCTTAACTCAGTGTGCCTTTCCAAAACTAAGCCAATTTGCTTGCCATTCCCTGCAGTTGACTTACTGATTTCTATTATCCTGTCTCTGAGTTTCTCATTCTTTTTGATCACCAAAAGGCAGCCATAGAATAATCGCACTGTTTCCCTGCCAGTTCTAAACTTTATTCCTCTGGTTGTCTTTTTCAGATTGACTTCCATTCTCAATCTTATCACTCCCTTTTTAGGATTCCTTGGGCTCTTATGTCTGTAATTCAGAGTCTATTATTTATATTGATTTTCATGTGACTTGTAATGGTTCCTTATTATTTTTTGATGCATGGATTATCTTTCTTGTCCTTATTGTAAATTCTCTGTGAGCAGGGGTTGTATCTTCTAACTCTTTTGTATGCCTAGTATAGTGCTGTGCACAAGTAGGCGCTGAATAAATGCTTGCTAATTAAATTGAATCAATTTAACTTACAGCAATTGTGTTATGAGACAAAAACTTCTGTTACCTGCATGAAAACATTTTACTATGATGTAAGAAATGGATTATCTGTTGATAGGCTGAGTTTATTGTTTAATTAGATTATAATGCAGATGAGTAAATAAAGCTAGTGTTTATTTCTACTTGGATCATTTTTGCACTGTGTAGTAGTAAGATTAGC